TTCTCCCCTACTGTTTCCAGACATGCAGTATTTCCAGAGAGAAGGGGCCACTCTTTGGCAAAGAACCTGTCTAACTTTCTATCTACGGCAGGACTTTTGAAAGCTACAGAGGAAGAAGCACAAATTGATGCTATTCCACTAAGCCATCAGCTCCATCTCATCCATGCCATGTCTCTTTTTTAGGGGTCCTCTTGCCAACAGAATCACAGAGGACAAATCTGAAAGTGCAGAGACAGCAGCTGAGGCACAGCCAAGAGCTCTGGCTGTATTAATGACCTAAGAAGATGGAGTGGTCACCAGAAAGTCAGAGGAAGTGACACACAGGGGCCCAGCAATCTCAGCCAAGTCAACTCCACCAGCCTTTCTGGTCCCCACTGTGTGTACAGCACCCTGATAGGGACCAGAGCCATGAGAGTGAGTAAGACCAGACTATGCCCTTGAGGAGCTCACCTCTGCTAAGGGAAACAGGCCTGGAAACACACAATGGTGGTAAAGAGGAAAGAAGACAATAGAACTGCATGAAGGGGATGGAAAGTGCCCAGGGGAGGAAATGGTTACTTCTGTGTGAGGGGGTTGGTGAGGAAAGACTCTAAGAGAAGGCTCTGTCTGGCTGGGTATGAAAGGATGTGTAGGAGTCTTCTAGGGGGCACAGGCACACTCCAGGCATAGGTAAAGATCTGTAGGCATGGCTTGTTGGGATGAGTTTCAAGTATTCTGGAATGAGGACAGCCATAGAGACAAGAGGAGAGTTAATAGATTTTATGCCAATGGCTCCACTTGAGTTTGTGATAAGAACCCAGAACCCTTGGACTCCCCAGTAACATTGATTGAGTTGTGTATGATTCTACATAGAATATTAACTCAATGGAGGTCAGTGAGTGGTGTGTGTGTGATTATTTGCCAACTGCCGAGGTGGAGAAGCCTCTTCCGACTGCAGGCAGAGCACGGGGGCCCTGCTACTGGCTGCAGCTCCAGCCCTGCCTCCTTCTCCAGCATATAAACAATCCAACAGCCTCACTGAATCACTGCTGTGCAGGGCAGGAAAGCTCCACACACACAGCCCAGCAAACAGCAGCACGCTGCTGAAAAAAAGACTCAGAGGAGAGAGATAAGGAAGGAAAGTAGTGATGGATCTCATCCCAAACTTGGCCGTGGAAACCTGGCTTCTCCTGGCTGTCAGCCTGATACTCCTCTATCTGTGAGTAACTGTTCAGGCTCCTCTTCTCTGTTCCCTGAGACCTGATTTTTGTTTCACTTTGTAGATATGGAACCCGTACACATGGACTTTTTAAGAAGCTTGGAATTCCAGGGCCCACACCTCTGCCTTTTTTGGGAAATGCTTTGTCCTTCCGTAAGGTGAGTGTTTTTGAGCTTCCTCTTTTGCTTCTATAATGAAATATTATTTTGTTTCTCCTCCCAGGGCTATTGGACGTTTGACATGGAATGTTATAAAAAGTATAGAAAAGTCTGGGGGTGAGTATTCTGGAAGATTCCATTGGATAGACGATGTTTAATCAACTCTGTTTTCTCCACACAGTATTTATGACTGTCAACAGCCTATGCTGGCTATCACAGATCCCGACATGATCAAAACAGTGCTAGTGAAAGAATGTTATTCTGTCTTCACAAACCGGAGGGTAAGCATCCATTTTTTGAAATTAAAATACTCGTAGGACAAAATCTTTCTGCTTTGAACTCTAGCCTTTCGGGCCAGTGGGATTTATGAAAAATGCCATCTCTATAGCTGAGGATGAAGAATGGAAGAGAATACGATCATTGCTGTCTCCAACATTCACCAGCGGAAAACTCAAGGAGGTATGAAAATAACTTGGGTTTTAATTAGAAACTAACTATGGGTGGTGTTGTGTTTTGTGCTTAGATGGTCCCTATCATTGCCCAGTATGGAGATGTGTTGGTGAGAAATCTGAGGCGGGAAGCAGAGACAGGCAAGCCTGTCACCTTGAAACAGTAAGTAGGAGCACAGCCATGGGGTTCTGAGCGATTTTAATTTTCCACATCTTTCTCCACTCAGCGTCTTTGGGGCCTACAGCATGGATGTGATCACTAGCACATCATTTGGAGTGAGCATCGACTCTCTCAACAATCCACAAGACCCCTTTGTGGAAAACACCAAGAAGCTTTTAAGATTTAATCCATTAGATCCATTCGTTCTCTCAATAAGTATGTGGACTACTATTTCCTTTTCTCTCCCTTTTCGTTTTCTGTTGGTTTTTTTTTTCTACAGAAGTCTTTCCATTCCTTACCCCAATTCTTGAAGCATTAAATATCACTGTGTTTCCAAGAAAAGTTATAAGTTTTCTAACAAAATCTGTAAAACAGATAAAAGAAGGTCGCCTCAAAGAGACACAAAAGGTAAAACGTGGTGGTAGTTATAGGAGGATGTTTCTGTCAATAAAATTTCTCTTTTTGCTTCTAGCACCGAGTGGATTTCCTTCAGCTGATGATTGACTCTCAGAATTCAAAAGACTCTGAGACCCACAAAGGTAACAAAAGAGTGCTTCTGAGGGCTACTGGTATTTACCTAAAATGTCTTTTCTCTCCTTTCAGCTCTGTCTGATCTGGAGCTCATGGCCCAATCAATTATCTTTATTTTTGCTGGCTATGAAACCACGAGCAGTGTTCTCTCCTTCATTATATATGAACTGGCCACTCACCCTGATGTCCAGCAGAAAGTGCAGAAGGAAATTGATACAGTTTTACCCAATAAGGTGAGTGGACAGTACATGGAGAAGGAGGGAGGCAATTTATCCAAATCTGTTTCTTTCTTTTCAGGCACCACCCACCTATGATACTGTGCTACAGTTGGAGTATCTTGACATGGTGGTGAATGAAACACTCAGATTATTCCCAGTTGCTATGAGACTTGAGAGGGTCTGCAAAAAAGATGTTGAAATCAATGGGATGTTTATTCCCAAAGGGGTGGTGGTGATGATTCCAAGCTATGTTCTTCATCATGACCCAAAGTACTGGACAGAGCCTGAGAAGTTCCTCCCTGAAAGGTAGGAGGCCCCTGGGAAGGGAGCCCTCCCTGAACTTTTAAAATATCTACCAATATGGAACCAGGTTCAGTAAAAAGAACAAGGACAACATAGATCCTTACATATACACACCCTTTGGAAGTGGACCCAGAAACTGCATTGGCATGAGGTTTGCTCTCGTGAACATGAAACTTGCTCTAGTCAGAGTCCTTCAGAACTTCTCCTTCAAACCTTGTAAAGAAACACAGGTCAGTCAATTTTCTGCATTAATAATGTTTTATGCTTCTCAATATGCTCGTTTAACTGTTGCAGATCCCCCTGAAATTACGCTTTGGAGGACTTCTTCTAACAGAAAAACCCATTGTTCTAAAGGCTGAGTCAAGGGATGAGACCGTAAGTGGAGCCTGATTTCCCTAAGGACTTCTTCACAATCCCTGAGACCTGATTTCTGATTCAGTTTGTAGATATGGAGCCCATTCACATGGACTTTTTAAGAAGCTTGGCATTCCAGGGCCCACACCTCTGCTTTTTTTGGGAACTACTTTGTCCTACCATCAGGTGAGTGTTTTTGAGCTCACTCTTTGGCTTCTTGCTTCTCAATATGCTTGTTTAACTGTTGCAGATCCCGCTGAAATTACGCTTAGGAGGACTTCTTCAACCAGAAAAACCCATTGTTCTAAAGGTTGAGTCAAGGGATGGGACCGTAAGTGGAACCTGAATTTCCCTAAGGACTTCTGCTTTGCTCTTCAAAAAAGCTGTGACCTAGAACACCAGAGACCTCAAATTACTTTGTGAATAGTACCCTGAAATGAAGATGGGCTTCATCCACTGTACTGCATAAATAACCAGGGATTCTGTACATGCACTGAGCTCTCTCCCTGTCTGTGTAGAGTGTTATACTTGGGAATATAAAGGAAGTGACCAAATCAGTGCTTGGGAAGTAGATTTGGCTTCTTTGTTTCTCACAGGACAATCTCAGCCACCCCTAGTTAGCACCATTAACTCCTCCTGAGCTCTGATAAAAGAATCAAAATTTCTCAATAATTTCATCCAAAATTATTAATGAAAATAAGAATTATTTTGATGGCTCTAACAGTGACATTTATATCATCTGTTTTATCTGGAGCATTCTATAATAAGTTTATATTAAGCAAATCAATAAAAACCTCTTACAAAAGTATCATCGGATACTTTCCTGAACATTAAGGAGAAA